GCCCACCCCTCAGGTACACTAAAGCAGCAGTGGAGACACATGGAGCTAATTACAATTTAAAGGCACCAGGTTCGATTTTTCACACACGACCTTCCTAAGGTACCTAGTACTTGTTCAGTGGCTCAGGCCTACTGAGGGTGACAGTCCAAGCCACGAGGGCACCTCTGGCACAGGCGTGACTCCACGAGCCGGCGCTTAAAGTGAAACAAATGTGAAAAAAATGCCCCTTGGAGGGGATAACGTACCAGACCCAGGGGGCCGATCTTGGGGGCCAGGGCAGAAGTGGCACCGACTTCACCTCCGGTGCACCTCAGGTATACTGGGGGAAAAGAAGAGTTAGTGTCTGTGCAGAGGGAGCCCCGAGCCACAGCCCTCTCAGCGTCTTTCCGGGGTTGGACACGCCACCCTCTGCCTCTTCTCGAAACAGCACAGAGCGCGAGGCGGGCCACCCGCTCCTCCCTCGGGTGTGGGCAGCTCCGAAACTCACACCGGGGAGGCGTGGAGAGAGCCCCGTCGCCCGCTAACCCAGGCCAATGGGGCGAAACGCCCGGAGACAAGCCTTACCCTAGGGCGTGCGGGCTCCCAAGCCGCCACAGGTGGTCCAGTCCTCCCTCCCCACCTACACGTGAAGAAGCTAAGGCCCAGAAAGGCTGAGGCTTGGCCGGGGCGGCGCAACACCGGGAAGGTCTCTGGGAGGCAGCGGCTTTAAGAGCCCCATACGGGGAAAGCTTTGCACGCGCGGCAGGGCCGAGGGATGCTCCATCCCGCAGCCCCGGCCACAACCAGAGCACGCACCGACTTTGATCTCGTTGGGGTCGAACTTCGGCGGCATGGTGGAGGCGGCTGGTGTCGGATGAACCCGGATTCGGGACGACCGAAGGAAGTTGCACCTTGGCCTCCTCCGAGCCGAAAGCCGAGAGGCCGGAAATCGCGCGGACAAGCCAGATATAGGCAGGAAAACGCGGCTATCGCGAGAACTGTCGTCACTGCCCGGCCTTCCAGAGACGCCCTTGTCGCCATGTTTGTTGTGGGCAGGCGCCTGAGGCTGACGGCTGGCAAGCAGGGCACCGCGGTGCGCTGAAGCTAGAGATTCCGAAAGGGGGTTCGGGTAGTTCGCTCCGGAGAAGTCTGAGAAGGGTGGCTCCGGTGATCCCAGCCCTAGCTGTTTCCCATATTCCTTTATCGTGAGTGTCACCCCGGTCCCCGTCACCCAATCGACTTTATGAGATTCTGAGTTTCTGTTCCCAGCACCTGCCTTTGAAGGAGACCAGACTCCGGCTCCGCCCGGCCCGTGCCGGGTGGTCTGCGGCCCCGAGTCCGTGACCAAGCCCTCCGAGTGATCGGCCTGCCCTCGGGTGCACCCGCGGGTCCCAACGTGGGGGATCCCTCCATCCGCAAAGCCAGGTCAGCCACTGCCCACCCCACCCCAGGAAATAGAGAATTGCTTTTTAATTTGTATTCACCGCAGAGGTCTCTTTGGTCATGATGTAGTTGAGCTCCCTGAGGTCCTGGCTGGCTCTGGATTGCTCCTGCTGATCCTGCTCTGACAGCGTTTGGGGGGCTAGAAGTGATTCATTGGCAGAGTCTGTTAGAGTCCTCAAAGAACAGCCTTGGAAAGCACCTGAGGAAACGTCTCTAAGTTTCCCTAGAACAGGAAAAGGATAATGCCAAGGCCTCACTATGGGTCGGTGGCAAATATGGGCCCCAACCCAGGTCATCTGGCTTGTCTGTCTCCACCTCATCCTGCTGCTCAATGTTTAGTCAACAAAGAACAAGGAGTACTGAGTGCCTGCTGTGGGCTCAGGACACAGATGGAAGAACTAGAAAGACGCAGCCCCTCACCTCATGGAATTCACTAGAAAGATGTGGCCCCTGACCCCATGGAACTCACTAGAAAGATGTGGCCCCTGCCCCCATGGAACTCCATGAAACTAGGAAGACGCAGTCCCTGGCTCCATGGAACTCGCTAGAAAGACACTGACCCTTACCCCATGGAACTCACTAGAAAGACACAGCCCCTGCCTCCATGGAACTCAATAGAAAGACGCAGCCCCTGCCCCCGTGGAACTCACTAGAAAGACGCAGCCCCTGCCCCCGTGGAACTCACTAGAAAGACGCAGCCCCTGCCCCCGTGGAACTCACTAGAAAGACGCAGCCCCTGCCTCCGTGAAACTCACTAGAAAGACGCTGTCCCTGACCCCGTGGAACTCACTGGAAAGTCGCAGCCTCTGCCCCCGTGGAACTCACTAAAAAGATGCAGCCTCTGCCCCCATGGAACTCACTAGAAAGTTGCTGCCTCCATGGAACTCTCTAGAAAGACCCAGCCGCTGCCTCCGTGGAACTCACTAGGGAGACACAGCCCCTGCCTCCATGGAACTCATGGTCCAGCAGACCAGCTGCATGCTCTGTGTTACTGCACTACCTGTCCCGGGTGTTGGGGGCTGTGACAAATTCCCCAGTCCCTAACTTCTCTCCTGTGCCCCAGGGTCCTAAAGATCGCTCTGGGAAAAGGGAAGGATGCCGCTCTTCTTCCGGAAGCGGAAACCCAGTGAGGAGGCTCGGAAACGCCTGGAGTACCAGATGTGTTTGGTGAGGGAAAGTGGGTTTCCTCTAACTCTATCTAATACTTTTTAAAAATTCTTTTTATCCTTAGGCAAAAGAAGCTGGGGCAGATGACATTCTCGACATCTCTAAATGTGAGCTCTCAGAGGTAAACTGAGGATAGTGTTGGGCTGTGAATTGGGAGACACTTACTCTTCTTTATCTTATCTTAGATTCCATTTGGAGCTTTTGCAACATGCAAAGTTCTGCAGAAGAAGGTAAGATGGAGCTTCATCTTCAGAGACTTTCTAGCCCAGCATGGCCGCACATCTCTCCACACAGGTGCTGATCGTCCACACGAATCACCTCACTTCCCTGCTTCCCAAATCCTGCAGCCTCCTGAGTCTGGCAACCATCAAGGTACTGGGCCCTCCTCCCAGGCAGCTGGGGCTCTTGGAGACTCACAGGGGTCTTTCTTCTGCAGGTTCTAGATCTCCACGATAATCAGCTGACAGCCCTTCCTGACGATCTGGGGCAGCTGACTGCCCTCCAGGTAAGGCTGCAGAAACAGAAACCCACCTCGGAACTGCGCCTGGCTGCCTCTTCCTCTTTCTTAGGTCTTAAACGTGGAAAGGAATCAACTGATGCAGCTCCCACGTTCCATTGGGAACCTGACCCAGCTCCAGACTCTCAATGTTAAAGGTAGGGACCAAGAAGCCGTGTCCGTGTGACCCGGTGTTGAGCTGTGCTATTGGGGTCTCTGCAGACAACAAGCTGAAGGAGCTTCCAGACACCGTGGGGGAGCTTCGAAGCCTGCGTACCCTCAACATCAGTGGAAACGAGATCCAGAGATTGCCGCAGATGCTGGCTCACGTTCGAACCCTGGAGGTAAATGGGAAGCTGTTCTTGCCTGGGGTGCTAACAGTAAAGCGGGTTACCCTTGTGTCTGCAGATGCTGAGCCTTGACGCCTCGGCCATGGTCTACCCGCCGCGGGAGGTGTGTGGTGCCGGCACTGCGGCCATCTTGCAGTTCCTCTGCAAAGGTAAAGCCAGGCCGCTGCCTCCTCCCCTCATTCTCCTGGTCAGCTTGTGTCCCGTCTCTTACAGAGTCAGGGCTGGAATACTACCCCCCTTCTCAGTACTTGCTGCCAATTCTGGAGCAAGATGGAATCGAGAACTCTCGGGACAGCCCTGATGGGCCCACGGACAGATTCTCAAGGGAGGAGTTAGAGTGGCAGGTAAGACAAGGCAGCCTGCTGCACGCATACATCTCTCTTGACCACTGTCTTTTTTTCCTCCCAGAACAGGTTCTCAGACTATGAGAAGAGGAAGGTAAGAAAATGCCTTTACCCTTCTGTCACTCTTGCTGACAGTCACCAGGATCTGTGTCTTGCAGGAACAGAAGATGCTGGAGAAACTCGAGTTTGAACGGCGCCTGGAACTGGGGCAGCGGGAGCACACCCAGCTCCTTCAGCAGAGCAGCAGCCAGAAGGATGAGATCCTTCAGACGGTCAAGGAGGTTTGTGAGCCGCCTGCTAGGGTCCAGCCTGGCAGGGGCTCAGGACCCCTACCTCCGGCTGCAGGAGCAGTCCCGGCTGGAGCAGGGCCTGAGTGAGCACCAGCGCCACCTCAACGCAGAGCGGCAGCGGCTGCAGGAGCAGCTGAAGCAGACGGAACAGAACATTTCCAGCCGGATCCAGAAGCTGCTGCAGGACAATCAGAGGTTGGGCTCTGCTCCTCGGCCCCAGCCCCAGAACTGCCAGGACCTTTTATGATTTTCTCCACAGACAAAAGAAAAGCTCCGAGATTTTGAAATCGCTGGAAAATGAAAGGTAAGTGTTCTTCCAGGGGAGGGCAGCATTTTTTTGCTGAATGAATGGATGGATTTTTTTCTAGAATAAGAATGGAACAGTTGATGTCCATAACCCAGGAGGAGACTGAGAGCCTGCGGCGACGTGACGTTGCCTGTGAGTTTTGGGATGGGGAGCTTGTGAGCACGCACTCAGCTGTCCCCACCTCATGTTCCCACAGCCGCCATGCAGCAGATGCTGACTGAGAGCTGTAAGAACCGGCTCATCCAGATGGCCTACGAATCTCAGAGGCAGAACTTGGTCCAGCAGGCCTGTTCCAGGTAAGGTAAGGAAGAGGAGTCCCAGGTGAGGGAAGAATGAATGAATTTGCTGTCTTTCTGGCAGCATGGCCGAAATGGATGAACGATTCCAGCAGATTCTGTCGTGGCAGCAAATGGATCAGAACAAAGCCATCAGCCAGATCCTGCAGGAGGTGAGCCCTCGCCCAGAGCCTGAGGGTGGGAGCCCCTGCTGAGGGCTGGTGGTCTGTGTTGCAGAGCGCGATGCAGAAGGCTGCGTTCGAGGCACTCCAGGTGAAGAAAGACCTGATGCATCGGCAGATCAGGAGCCAGGTGAGCGCTGGGGCTGGGGTCCCTGGACCTGCTAAAAAAAAACCCTGTCTCGTCTTCTGTTTAGATTAAGTTAATAGAAACTGAGTTATTGCAGCTGACACAGCTGGAGTTAAAGAGGAAGTCCCTGGACACAGAGTCACTCCAGGTATGTAGGGCTCCCTGCCCCTGCCCTCCTTCCACGGTGGTGCGGGGTGTGGTCTTGTTCGCAGGAGATGATCTCGGAGCAGCGCTGGGCCCTCAGCTCCCTGCTCCAGCAGCTGCTCAAAGAGAAGCAGCAGCGAGAGGAAGAGCTCCGGGAAATCCTGGTATGTGTTTGGCTTCTGTGCTCAGCATCACAGTGACTAACATTGCCTGCTTCATTCCTGGCAGACGGAGTTAGAAGCCAAAAGTGAAACCAGGCAGGAAAATTACTGGCTGATTCAGTATCAACGGCTTTTGAACCAGAAGCCCTTGTCCTTGAAGCTGCAAGTAAGGACTGCTGGTGCCTGTCCCGGCCAGGGTCCTGCTCATGGTACACGTTTCTGTCTTGCAGGAAGAGGGGATGGAGCGCCAGCTGGTGGCCCTCCTGGAGGAGCTGTCGGCTGAGCACTACCTGCCCATCTTTGCGCACCACCGCCTCTCACTGGACCTGCTGAGCCAAATGAGCCCAGGGGACCTGGCCAAGGTGGGCAGCAGCCGTCTGCATGGAGGGGAGGGGCCACAGTCTGCACTTCCTTGAACTGTCACAGGTGGGCGTCTCAGAAGCTGGCCTGCAGCACGAGATCCTCCGGAGAGTCCAGGAACTGCTGGATGCAGCCAGGATCCAGCCAGGTACAAGCACAGCTCCAGCCTCTTCCAGGCAGCCTGGCTCAGTCTGTCTGTCTGGTCCCCACAGAGCTGAAACCACCAATGGGTGAGGTCGTCACCCCTACGGCCCCCCAGGAGCCTCCTGAGTCTGTGAGGCCATCCGCTCCCCCTGCAGAGCTGGAGGTGCAGGCCTCAGAGTGTGTCGTGTGCCTGGAACGGGAGGTAAGTCCGGGGCCCTCCCCACCCGCCTGCCCGCCAGCCACATGCTCCCGCTCTCCCTCCCCAGGCCCAGATGATCTTCCTCAACTGTGGCCACGTCTGCTGCTGCCAGCAGTGCTGCCAGCCACTGCGCACCTGCCCGCTGTGCCGCCAGGACATCGCCCAGCGCCTCCGCATCTACCACAGCAGCTGAGTGCTGCCCGCCCACCTGGGCCTGGTCCTAGCCCTGCCTCGGCCACTGTGAGCCCCGGGCTCCTGCTCAGCCTTGTGCCAGCCAGACTCGTATGAGGCTCCCCCCTGCCCTGGGCCCCTTCCCCACTGCCCAGGAGCCCCCATCCTAAGCTCCAAGCATGTCTGGGCCAGGCAGAGGTGCTCCTCATCCATGACACCACCAGTCTGAATGGTCCTGGGGGCTGGGGCTGGAGAGGCCGCTGCACCACCACCCGAGCCTGGGAGCCAGCGTCCCAGCCTAATCACGGATCTGCTGCCTCCCAGCTGTCTTGACTGAAGGCCACCGCCCCTGCAGGAGCTTGGGTCCTCATCTGGGGGCCATGCACAGGCCCGTCCCACCCTGCATGTGGGAAGGGAGCAGGAGGGCCTGGCTGGGTGAGGGGAGGCCTTCCTGGGAAGGCGTGTGGTGCAGGCCTGTGCTCACAGTGGCACCAGCAACCCTGGGTCTCCCTCTCTGCTGCTCCCCAGAACCCCGGGGCCCTCCTGCTCTCCACAACTGTCCCTCCTTACCCCATGTAGCTCGATCCGAAGCAGGAGTGTCAATAAACCTGTCTTCAGTGCGCTTCTGGCCTGAGTCATCACTGGGTTCTCATG